CCTTCTCCTTCTGAAGCAAATCAGAAGGGTCTAGGGAAAGAAGATGAAGTCCAAGTATGCTTGAGACTCTTGACGTGTCTCCCCTGAAGTGGGGCACTGCCCCTTCCCCTTCCCCCTCTGTGCCTTCTCGTGTCTTCTTCTGCTATCACCTGGTGCCAAGTCTCCAGAAAGATTCGGCCATCCAGTCTCAAGGAGGTTTCCAAAGCCTCCTCTATTCCAGTTGGTCCCTCTCACACTCAGCTTCTGGGGCCAAAGCGGGAGCCACATTGTGGCAGTGCCCCCTTGGGGTTCAGAGAAAATTCTCCAGTGAATGTCTCCGCCTGGTCCTCTGTTGGCGGGTCCTCCCTGCCCCCAAATACCTGGGAATTTGCCCTGTGGAATACCTCACATCAGAGCTTGCTGGGGAGACCCCTGTCTCTCTTCTTCTCGGTGCCAAGGAAGGTGCTGAGTTACCCGGCTTCCTTCATACGACAAGACTTGTATTCCGAAGGACTGAAGATTGTGGGCTGAGAGCTGGGAAAACCAGAGAGGGAGGTTGAAGCCAGGACACTTGGGGAAGCAATGGGGTGCAACAGGTGGCGGGGAGGAAGCCACGGCTGGAGAGCACAGTTTGACCCCGCGGCGTGCCAGCGGGCAGGAGGGGGTCGCCTCTGGGGCGTGAGCACATCCAGCCCCACATCTTGTCCCTGAAGCAGCTCCCTGCCGGCCACAGCCTGGGGCGCGAGTTTCCCCCGCCCAGGCCCCGCGCCGCGGGCTCGCCGCCTCCTCCCTCCGCCTCCCCCGCCCCTGGCTGTCTGGCAGCGCCGCAGTGGCGGCGTGGGGACGGGGGGCCTCAGCAACCGGGCTCCCGCCTCCTTCCCGCGCCCGCGCGAGCCTCCCCGGCTCCCCACCGCAGCAGCCGTCACGTCGTCGGAGATTTCCATCGGGGCGGGCCTGGGGCGGGGAGCGCGGGACGGGGCGGGGCGAGTGGGAGGAGTGAAAGTTGGAGCCCAGCAAAAGCCTCCGCCCCGCGCTCAGTGCGGCCAGAGCGTGAGCCGCGACCTCCGCGCAGGTGGTCGCGCCGGTCTCCGCGGAAATGTTGTCCAAAGTTCTTCCAGTCCTCCTAGGCATCTTATTGATCCTCCAGTCGAGGTGAGTCTCCATCCCGGGACCCGGGAGCCCTTCGCGCCCAGCTCCCTCTCCCCGGGAGCCGGGACGGCTCCCGGGACCCCAGCGGCCCCGCGTTCCTCGAGCCCCGCGCCCGCTTTGCCCCGGCCCTACCGCGGGCTGGCCGAGTCCCGCGTCCCCTCGATGCGCGCCGGCCTCGGCCCGCCTCACTGTAGGATGGGCTCCCGGGGTCCTTGAGGGGGAGCTCCAAAAGGAAGACAGGACGCCAGAAGGAAGACGGGACTCCAGTTCGCGGATTCCCGCTCTCAGAAGCACTGCGGTGGCCTGGTGACAAGCACTCCTCGGAGTCTTGCGCAGGAACAGGGGAGCGGCCCCGGGGTGACCGGCCAGGGCAGGCTTCAGCTACTGGGGGGGCCGGAGGTGCATTTTGAGAAGGGGGTGCGCGGGCTGAGGGAGCTTAGCTGCGCCAAAAATGTGTGAGTGTTGCCTCGTGTGTTCTCTGCTGCTCACATTTTTTTTAAGAGTGCCTACTGAGTTCCAGGCACTGCGCCAGGCAACTCTGACATTACTTGCTTCCCATGCCGCTGCTCCTGTTGGTGCCAGTCTCAGGCACGAGCTTTGGTTTAGTCTAAGGGTTCCCGCACCAGCTATGCCCCCTCTCCACCGCTGACAGCCTCCCACTTCCTTAACTCATCCCTAGACACCCTGCTGGGCCTTGGGCAGACTGGAGCCAGAGGCCAGGAATATTATTCTCCTCTGAAGTCTGTGGTTTGGGCCGTAGATTTCAATCCCCTTCTCCCCTTTCAGGTTTCCCTTGAACAACCATCTTCCCTCACACCTTCTCCTCGCCCTGAGACTTGGCTAGGAGGGTCGTGCCCTGGATTTGTGGCTTTTTGGGGTGGAAGATGACTGCTTCGTTTTGTTGTTGTTGTTTTGAGATGGTTCCTGCTGTGTGTGAAGTGTCACAAATTTGCAAGCTTCCTGATCTGTGGAGCTTTCTCGAAGATTCCATGGCACTGGGCTTGTGTCTTGTTTGTCTGTTCTGGGGAGGGAGGGTGGCTTCTCTCCCTACCCCAGATTGCGTTAGCTCATCAGAGAAGGGGATGTGTAGCTGCTTGCTGGCTCACTGGTGCCCTGGAGTGGGGCTAGCCTCAGCAGGAGCTTGATAAATGTCTTTCTATGCGTGCTAGCAATTTCCAGTCATCCACATCCCTCAAAATGGGATGTGGACTAGTTGAGAAAGCTGACGTGGTGACTGGCTAGGGCAAAAGATGGCTCTGGGGTGGGGGAAATAAGAAGGGGTGGTCAGAGAGGAAAACAGCAGGGAAAAGGGACTGGGGAAATGGAAACTGCCCTTCAAGCATAGCAACCTGTGGTGTCAGGAAAGAGCTGAGGAGGTGACAATGGGGTGTACTGGGCCACACTGAACCAGAAGACCTCTCCCTGGTCCAGGCTTAGCCTCAAATTAGTTGTGTGACTTGGGGCACAGTCCTTCCTCTATCTGGGCCTCAGTTTGTCCATCTGTAGAATGAAAAAAAAGATCTGATTTAGAAAAAAATCCAACATCTTTTCTTATGCGCCCCTCCCCCCCCCACTTCTCACACCACCAACAGTCGACTGTTTGGGAGGGGGTAGTGCAGAGATTCAACTTCATGCTGGACCATTATGTCTAGAGACATGTGAATGTCTGAAAAACTGCCCTGGAAAATGCCACTATTCCAATGTGTGAGTGTTTTTCAAGTTTTTATTCTGTCTAGCCCCGAAAGTGAGCTTAATGGCTGGCTGGGGAAAGGTATGCATTGTCAGCAGCTCTTTAACCCCAAGGACCTCAAGATGAGGTTTTGTTTTGTTTGTTTATTGTTGTGTTTTTTTTTTTTAACTGGCAAAAGCCAATTTTAGGATTAAAGCCACCTTATGACCCTCTGATATCATTTTTATTGCAGACCTAGTCTAGGGGCAGGAGGGCTTTGGTGGTCTCAGTGCTTTCAGGTTTATTTGTTTGCCTCTGCACTTTTAAACTTGGGGCAGCGGGGAGGATCTCGTCCATGGATTTCAGACATCTGGGAGGGGCTGCTTCAGGCGTTTAGGTGGTCCTGTCTGGCAGTGCTCAGTCTACCACTGACTGCCAGTTCTGATTGTGCCACGTTTCCAGCCACATCACTCATTTTACAGGGTCTCAGGGCTCCATTTTTCCTCCTCTCTTCCCATAGTCACTGGCCCTTATCTTTTGAGATGGCTGGGAGTTTGGCCTCAGGGAAAGAGGACATCTTCTAGATATGGCATTTGAAAGTAGAAACTGTATTTTCCAAGCCCAGTTCTTCCCTCGCCCACAATGGGAAGTAGCCACTTCAGACATGAGAAATGGTGTGGATTTGGCACATCTGTATGCCACTTAAGCAATTCTAACAGCTTGAAATACTGCAGAAAAAATGCATTTTGCTTCTTAAGTTGGCAGTCCCTTGGTCCGCAATACAGGGGTCATGCCAACGTCTCTTGCCCTGTTTACCCCTTATTTTAGGAAACAAATTGCCTTATGGCTTAAAAAAATCCTTTTGGAAGTGTGACGTGCCAGTAGAAAAGCATAGACATCATGAGTGAACAGCTCAGTGGCTTTTCACAAGTAAACAGGCCCGTGTAACCAACACCTAGATCAGGAAATACAGCATTGCAACCCCCTCACCACACACACACACACACACACACACACACACACACACACACACACAGACACACACACACACACACACACACACACACACACGCATGCATCTCCAAAATGCCTGTCCCCGTACACTTTCCTCCCCAAAGGAAACCACTCTCCTGCCTTCCAGTATCACAGATTAATATGGGACGATGGCTTTTAAAAAGACTTTTAATTATAATTTTTTAAAGACATATAAAGGTAGGGGGAACAGTGCACCCCCATTGTTTGTGAACTCATGGCCACTCTTATTTTCTTTTACACCACCCACCCTCCAATTCCAACTTAGATTGTCTTGAAGCATATCTCAGACATCATATCATTTTATATGTAATTGTTTTAGTATGTATTTCTAGTCATTAATATTTCACAAACATAAGAAAATACCATAATTACACCAAAAATTAAAGAATAATTTATTCATGTCTCAACTGTCCACTCAGTGTTCAAATCTCTCCTATTGTGTCATAAATGATTTCTGTTTGTTTTTCAAGAGTTTGCTTTTAAATAAAATAAGATCCAGATATTAGCAAGTGGGGCATTTTGATTTTTAAAAACACTTTTTATGGAATTAGAACATGTATACAGAGAAGTGCTCAAATCATAAGTGTACAGCTGATGAGTTGTCAGAATATGACCACAGCGGTGTAAAGAAAGCCAAATCAAGGACCCGAATGTGAGCAGGACCTCAGAAGCCCCCTTTGTCACTGCCTCCCAGCAAAGGCAGCACTATCCGGACTTCTAACACCATCGGTGAGTTTCATACCTTGGCAGATGGCCTTTAAGCAGAGCTTCATTTTTCGTTTGAATGTTCTAGGGTCGAGGGACCTCAGACTGAATCAAAGAATGAAGCCTCTTCCCGTGATGTTGTCTATGGCCCCCAGCCCCAGCCTCTGGAAAATCAGCTCCTCTCTGAGGAAACAAAGTCAACTGAGACTGAGACTGGGAGCAGAGTTGGCAAACTGCCAGAAGCCTCTCGCATCCTGAACACTATCCTGAGTAATTATGACCACAAACTGCGCCCTGGCATTGGAGGTGAGGAGCAGAACGACGTTCTTCCCCTCCTAGAGGGTCCAGGGGTTGAGGGCATAGGCATGGAGAATGCACCTGGGCAGTAACAGAGGGTGCCATGCTCATGGACAGGAACATCTGCTATTGACCTGTCAGGTAAGAGATATTAACTCTATTCTCAGCAGTGTCATTGACCTTGATCAAGACTTTTCCCTTCTCTCGCCCTCAGTTTTTCCAGTGGTAAAATGAGAGGACTAAACTAGATTGTTGATCTTCAAGATGTGTGTCCAATTCTTAACAGTCCGTGAGCTTGGTTTTGCCATGAAAGAATAAATAAAGAAATAGGATTAGATGCTGAAACTGTGTGGTCCAACACTTACTTGACTCCCCTTTCATCCCCTCTGACCACTTCCTCCCCCGTCCCATGCGCCTGTTTGACACTTACCCTCTGCTGCTTCTGCTTCCCTTATAGAGAAGCCCACTGTGGTCACTGTTGAGATCTCCGTCAACAGCCTTGGTCCTCTCTCTATCCTAGACATGGTGAGTACTAAGCTTTTTTAGTACTATTTCCTCCAAGTATGTGCTTTTCTGTCCTTCCCACCAGGAATACACCATTGACATCATCTTCTCCCAGACCTGGTACGACGAACGCCTCTGTTACAACGACACCTAGCCAGCTATGGATCCCGGACACCTTTTTTAGGAATTCTAAGAGGACCCACGAGCATGAGATCACCATGCCCAACCAGATGGTCCGCATCTACAAGGATGGCAAGGTGTTGTACACAATTAGGTATGTCAAGCCTCTGGAGTCTCACTTCCTGGCCAGCCTGATGAGGCTCCTTTCTCCCTTCCAGGATGACCATTGATGCCGGATGCTCACTCCACATGCTCAGATTTCCAATGGATTCTCACTCTTGCCCTCTATCTTTCTCTAGCTGTGAGTACCTTCTTAAGTTTCTGGGGCCCCAGCATAAGACCCTCTTTCTCACATTCCTTTCCAGTTTCCTATCCTGAGAATGAGATGATCTACAAGTGGGAAAATTTCAAGCTTGAAATCAATGAGAAGAACTCCTGGAAGCTCTTCCAGTTTGATTTTACAGGAGTGAGCAACAAAACTGAAATAATCACAACCCCAGTTGGTAAGCGTGCCAGGGCTTGGCGGAAGTCCAGGTGTAATGCAGTGATGTTTTTTGTGTCTTTCAGGTGACTTCATGGTCATGACGATTTTCTTCAATGTGAGCAGGCGGTTTGGCTATGTTGCCTTTCAAAACTATGTCCCTTCTTCCGTGACCACGATGCTCTCCTGGGTTTCCTTTTGGATCAAGACAGAGTCTGCTCCAGCCCGGACCTCTCTAGGTAAGAGGAGAAACAGGTATACGCATAGGCACGAGCTGAGCCCATCACTCTTGTGCTCTTGCAGGGATCACCTCTGTTCTGACCATGACCACGTTGGGCACCTTTTCTCGTAAGAATTTCCCGCGTGTCTCCTATATCACAGCCTTGGATTTCTATATCGCCATCTGCTTCGTCTTCTGCTTCTGCGCTCTGTTGGAGTTTGCTGTGCTCAACTTCCTGATCTACAACCAGACAAAAGCCCATGCTTCTCCTAAACTCCGCCATGTATGAGCTGGGTATGGGAGTGGTGGCAAGGCCTTTTCCCCACTTCTTTCCTTGTCCATTTTAGCCTCGTATCAATAGCCGTGCCCATGCCCGTACCCGTGCACGTTCCCGAGCCTGTGCCCGCCAACATCAGGAAGCTTTTGTGTGCCAGATTGTCACCACTGAGGGAAGTGATGGAGAGGAGCGCCCGTCTTGCTCAGCCCAGCAGCCCCCTAGCCCAGGTAGCCCTGAGGGTCCCCGCAGCCTCTGCTCCAAGCTGGCCTGCTGTGAGTGGTGCAAGCGTTTTAAGAAGTACTTCTGCATGGTCCCCGATTGTGAGGGCAGTACCTGGCAGCAGGGCCGCCTCTGCATCCATGTCTACCGCCTGGATAACTACTCGAGAGTTGTTTTCCCAGTGACTTTCTTCTTCTTCAATGTGCTCTACTGGCTTGTTTGCCTTAACTTGTAGGTACCAGCTGGTACCCTGTGGGGCAACCTCTCCAGTTCCCCAGGAGGTCCAAGCCCCTTGCCAAGGGAGTTGGGGGAAAGCAGCAGCAGCAGCAGGAGCGACTAGAGTTTTTCCTGCCCCATTCCCCAAACAGAAGCTTGCAGAGGGTTTGTCTTTGCTGCCCCTCTCCCCTACCTGGCCCATTCACTGAGTCTTCTCAGCAGACCATTTCAAATTATTAATAAATGGGCCACCTCCCTCTTCTTCAAGGAGCATCCGTGATGCTCAGTGTTCAAAACCACAGCCACTTAGTGATCAGCTCCCTAAAACCATGCCTAAGTACAGGCGGATTAGCTATCTTCCAACAATGCTGACCACCAGACAATTACTGCATTTTTCCAGAAGCCCACTATTGCCTTTGTAGTGCTTTCGGCCCAGTTCTGGCCTCAGCCTCAAAGTGCACCGACTAGTTGCTTGCCTATACCTGGCACCTCATTAAGATGCTGGGCAGCAGTATAACAGGAGGAAGAGATCCCTCTCCTTTGGTCAGATTATTATGTTCTCAGTTCTCTCTCCCTGCTACCCCTTTCTCTGCAGATAGATAGACACTGGCATTATCCCTTTAGGAAGAGGGGGGGGCAGCAAGAGAGCCTATTTGGGACAGCATTCCTCTCTCTCTGCTGCTGTGACATCTCCCTCTCCTTGCTGGCTCCATCTTTCGTCTGCACTACCAATTCAATGCCCTTCATCCAATGGGTATCTATTTTTGTGTGTGATTATAGTAACTACTCCCTGCTTTATATGCCACCCTCTTCCTTCTCTTTGACCCCTGTGACTCTTTCTGTAACTTTCCCAGTGACTTCCCCTAGCCCTGACCCAGGCACTAGGCCTTGGTGACTTCCTGGGGCCAAGAAACTAAGGAAACTCGGCTTTGCAACAGGCATTACTCGCCATTGATTGGTGCCCACCCAGGGCACACTGTCGGAGTTCTATCACTTGCTTGACCCCTGGACCCATAAACCAGTCCACTGTTATACCCGGGGCACTCTAACCATCACAATCAATCAATCAAATTCCCTTAAATTTGTATGGCACTGGAACTTTGGCAAAGCACTTTTGACAAGTTGTGTCTGATTGGAGCTTCATGATAGCCTTGTGACATCTTTAGGGCAGGATTCTTATCCCCATTTTGCAGATGAAAACCCTGAGTCACAGATTTCTGTGGGACTGTGGATCTCACTGGAAGCTATCCAAGAGCCCACTGTCACCTTCTAGACCACATGATAGGGCTAGACAGCTCAGTTCACCATGATTCTCTTCTGTCACCTCTGCTGGCACACCAGTGGCAAGGCCCAGAATGGCGACCTCTCTTTAGCTCAATTTCTGGGCCTGAGGTGCTCAGACTGCCCCCAAGATCAAATCTCTCCTGGCTGTAGTAACCCAGTGGAATGAATTTGGACATGCCCCAATGCTTCTATATGCTAAGTGAAATCTGTGTCTGTAATTTGTTGGGGGGTGGATAGGGTGGGGTCTCCATCTACTTTTTGTCACCATCATCTGAAATGGGGAAATATGTAAATAAATATATCAGCAAAGCATTCAAGGTGTGGCTGGTTTCTCTGGTGTTCAA